GATAAATCATGTAATTTGAGGCGATGCATTTCCTAAATTAGTTTGTTTGGCATCATAAAAACCTTATATTTAACTTGTTTTAGCTCACATTTTCTGTTTTCTACCTTAAAATGACTTTTTCTAACTGATGTTCATATGATGAGGAATATGGGAAAAAGTTCTAAAATTGTTGTTTTCACAGGCTTGTCATTTATATCTGTTGCACTTCACCGGGGTGTGGAAAGAAAAATAAAGAAAAGATTCTAATGTTTATGGATGGCCTACTAGGCACTAGACTTTTCATATGATCAGGAGCATTTTTGTGTGTCCCCAAAGCAATTCACTGTGGACATATACAGCTGGAACACAGGTGAGCGTGTTCTCACACCCTGATTACCTGGGCAAGATTTTCCTTGGGTTTATACCATAACCCCAGCAGGTCAAAGACCACATTGTAATAAACTCATTAGTTTGTAAATTGCATAATTGCTTAATATAAAATTCATAATCCTCCTATGTCCAGTAGAAGAAAGAAGTAGAAATAAACATGAAAATACCTTTGACCAGCAAATATCTCCACCCTCCAGGGAGAGGTAGTAGCTTCTAGGGAAACCATCTTGGAGAGGGTCCTGTCTTCCCCTGAGGTGGGCTCTGAATCCAGCACTCTTCCCCTTTCAGAATAAAGATTAGAGAATAATTCTAATACACGATCTACAGTGGTGGTTTGTGTCTTAGGAGACCCTCCCTTCAGGCAGGTTCTAATAAGCCCCACCGGGACACCTTGGCCCCTCCGTTGACTCCCCAGTCTGCTCTGTGCCTCCCTCACCAGCTCCCCAAAGCATCTCCATACCTTGGAGGGTCACTTGGAACCAGCTAACTTTTCAGGGTCCTTTCTTCCCAGTTCTGCTGCAACACAAGTAACCCAGATTACATCAGGGAGAGGCTGAGCTACAGAGGTTCCTGCCAGGAGCTTATTCATTGTCACACTGGTTCTGCTTCCTGACAGGTTCACTTGAACCATCTGAAGCATGGGGAACAAGGGCAGTGCTGGGATTCATGAAATCCAAGCATTCCGGGACTATAATGAAAGATGTTGTCTCAGAGGTGTGCTCTGTGGCTGTCGGTGTTTGTTAATTGTGCATCCTGCTGGGGTTAAGAACAGAAATAGAAAAAACCAATTGTCCTGTCTCTCCTTCCCCAAGGAGATGAGCATGCAGGAGGTTTCATGGCCCAGCTCCTCCAGTGATCACTCAGCTGTCAACCAGGCTGAGCACATCAGAGAATAACACCTCCTTTTCTGAGGATTCTGATACATTTTCAATCAGAAACAGAAGCAAAGATTCTGCAGCTCCCACAGAAACTCCCAGAAACCTTCAGGTGCTTCACTCTTCTGAGATCCTTGAGTCCAACTGGTCCTAAGTGATCTTTTTCTTTTTCACAGGGAAATGGGGGAAAATCAGACAATGGTCACAGAGTTCCTCCTACTGGGATTTCTCCTGGGCCCAAGGATTCAGATGCTCCTCTTTGGGCTCTTCTCCCTGTTCTATATCTTCACCCTGCTGGGGAACGGGGCCATCCTGGGGCTCATCTCACTGGACTCCAGACTCCACACCCCCATGTACTTCTTCCTCTCACACCTGGCTGTCGTCGACATCGCCTACACCCGCAACACGGTGCCCCAGATGCTGGCGAACCTCCTGCATCCAGCCAAGCCCATCTCCTTTGCTGGCTGCATGACGCAGACCTTTCTCTGTTTGAGTTTTGGACACAGCGAATGTCTCCTGCTGGTGCTGATGTCCTACGATCGTTACGTGGCCATCTGCCACCCTCTCCGATACTCCGTCATCATGACCTGGAGAGTCTGCATCACCCTGGCCGTCACTTCCTGGACGTGTGGCTCCCTCCTGGCTCTGGCCCATGTGGTTCTCATCCTAAGACTGCCCTTCTCTGGGCCTCATGAAATCAACCACTTCTTCTGTGAAATCCTGTCTGTCCTCAGGCTGGCCTGTGCTGACACCTGGCTCAACCAGGTGGTCATCTTTGCAGCCTGCGTGTTCTTCCTGGTGGGGCCACCCAGCCTGGTGCTTGTCTCCTACTCGCACATCCTGGCGGCCATCCTGAGGATCCAGTCTGGGGAGGGCCGCAGAAAGGCCTTCTCCACCTGCTCCTCCCACCTCTGCGTGGTGGGACTCTTCTTTGGCAGTGCCATCATCATGTACATGGCCCCCAAGTCCCGCCATCCTGAGGAGCAGCAAAAGGTCTTTTTTCTATTTTACAGTTTTTTCAACCCAACACTTAACCCCCTGATTTACAGCCTGAGGAACGGAGAGGTCAAGGGTGCCCTGAGGAGAGCACTGGGCAAGGAAAGTCATTCCTAACTGGTGTGACATTTGACTCTCCCTCCTCAGTCATCTCCTGGAATCTTGGTACCAAATACCACCTAAGTTCACTACTCTCTTTATATCTGAGACTGAATGAACCAAGAGACTCTGCAAAGCATTCCTTTTTCCTGCCTGGGAAGTATTTAGTTTTTGATGCATTTGTTATACTTAACATTTTTTAATTTAAGCACTTATTGAGTTGAGAATGTCGGGGAAAGATTTATTTTGTACACTGCTATGAGTCCAGAAGTTTAAAACAGACACTCCACCTGTGACTTAGTCAGGTATGCTCAGTAGTAGAGGAATAGCAGTTATTACCAGATAAAGTCATATCTATAAAAAGTTTTTAAAAATACAGCCACAGGCAGAGACTCCAGAACCCATTGATACCTCTGTCCATTTTCATCCTCATTTGGATGTTTCCCCTCAATTGTACTTCCTTTCTTATAAGCAGTAAATGTACCTAAGTGCCTACTTCAGCTTGGAGGGAAATTGATTTTTATAAAATCCTACAAACTGACAATTTCTGTTGTCAGAGAGAGTGAATCCATAAACATTCAGCTGGCAATCTGAAGCAATTACACAACAAAATCCACTTTCCAACCTGCCCTGAGACTGTGATGGTCACTTGTTTCTACTCTTCTCACCTCCTCCAGGGGACTGTCTATGATTGTCTCTAAATAAGCACATGCTCTTCACTTAGAGGAAGTTAGTACCACCACACAACTTTTCACTGCTGGGGACGAATGGAAAGCCCCACACAGAGACAATTCAATGGAAAAAAGCGTTTTAATAATAATGTTAATAGTTAGCATTATTATAAATTACTCTGCACCATCCACTGCACATTGATAGGTACTTTATAGAGATAACCTCAGTTTATCATTATAGCCAATTCATTTCCCATTATTATCCCATTTTATAGATGTGAACTTCAAGCAGATGGTAAATGTTAGACTCATACCCAAACAATCTGGCTCCCAAGCCTTCTTTACTTAACCAGGACAATGTGGGACTTTATTAGCAACATTTCAAATTAAGAATAAGTCTAACCAATCCTAACGTAGGATATGTTAAGTGAATGTGGGTTTCTTCCCCATCTAGAATGTGCCATGATGAGGCCAGGAGAGTCAGAGATTATTTATGGAAGGCTTCTTATCCTGTTTGACGAGTCCTGTGGGCATGGCTGCAAAGGAGGTTAAGAGATTCAGAGGAACACAGAACACAGACAGGGTGGGAGTAGAGGCTGTTCTCAATGAGATTAGAGAGTAAGTTTAGAACTATACTTGGTTCTGGGTGGTAAGATCCAGAACAAAGACATCTCTAGTTCACATACAACACTCACATGCTCACGTACATGCGTGTGCACACACACACACACACACACACATATACGCACAGTGCTTAGTGAAGCACTATTCCAAGAACCTTACAAGTAAGAGCTCTTTAAGTCCTCATAAAAACCCTATGAGGTAGAGACTATTACTACTATTTTTAGGCGAGAAAACAGAACTATAGAGAGATTATATAATTTAACCAATGCTCCCAGCTAATAAGTACCTAGTCCAGAATCAAACTTAGGCAATATGACTGCTGAACCCATAATCGTAACCATTATATAAAAATCAAAGAGATCATGAAATTTCCAAAGATGAAGAGGAGGAGAGATGAAAAGCAATTTTCAATCTCTAGCCAAAGATAGGCATTGGGCTCCAGACAGAAAAGTACTTAAAGCTGGGGGAAAAACAAACAAACAAACAAACAAACAAACAAAAAACAGCTTTTTTTATACTGGTGCGTGAAATGAGATGAGGTGGTAGCAAGAAGGAACTGTGACTCCAAGGGTCAGAGACGGAGGAGGAGCCTCTTGACGGGCAGGATGGTGAAACCAAAAACAATGGATAAAACTTTTAAGTTGATGGTTCATCAATTGAAGAACATTAGAAAGTGTTTTTGTAAATTATCTAGCCGGGCATGGCAACGTGTGCCTATATCCCCAGCTATTCGGGAGGCTGAGGCAAGAGGATCACTTGAGCCAGGGATTTTGAGGCTGCAGTGAGCCATGATCGCACCACTGCATTCCAGCCTGGGTGACAGAGTGAGACCTTGTGTCCAACAATAATAAAAATGAAATAATTTATTAAATTTTTTAAAATTACCCAAACTGGATATACAATTTGTAATTCCATTGCTGCCGAACAGTTTTTAAACGGTTGTTTAGTTTCACGGCAGATGCTGCATACTGCATTGCAACTAACACTGGGAAGGGATACATTCAAGTGGCAGGACAAAGGTGAGGAGCTCTAATACCAGGGGTAGGTTTCAAGGGATGAATACTCCCCTGGTACCAGAGGAGCAGCAGGAAATCATGGTGTGCAGAAACCATGCTCAGGCGGTTGCCTGTGTGGACCCTAAATTCTGTGTGTGCAGTCCTCTCTTAGGATTGGCCCAGGCATCCAAGAAGCCCACGATGCTGCCTACCCCTTAAATACACAAGGTGCGTACCGGAGGCCCTGGTTCTAGTTCCAGATGTACCATTTGCTAGCTGTGTTTTTTGCAGAGAAGTCCCTTAAACTGCTTAAGCTTCAGTCCTTCATCTGAAAATTATGCATATGGAAGCTGTTTAGGACACCACAGAGTGCCACTGAAAACCCAAAGCAAGATGCAAATGGACACATTTTTTTTCTGAAGACTTAAAAGTGCTATGTGAACATAAGATAAACTGTTATGATTACCCTGCTGTCAGAAGTTATTTTAATCCTGTCAGGGTTGCTAAACTTTCTGATCTGGAACCAAAATTGCTCTTTAAACAGGAAGAGCATTGGTGCTGGTAGGTCACCTACGCCTTTGCCCTCATGGCTTCCCCTTGTCCCCCCTAGAGGCACAGGAGGCCACTCACTCTTGGAGGGCATAGCTGGACCAGGAGCATGAGCTGTGGCCCAGACTCAGGGAACCTCTGTGAGTCAGCTGGCAAAGGCTCCCGGGGAGCCTGTCTCTGAATCTGGTCCTAGCCCGTTCACTTGGAAAAAACAGGAGACTTCTCCCAAGGTCAAGGAATTCAGATTTTGGTTTTGGTTTCCAACTTTTTGTAATCCTCAACCTGGGATTTACAGTGCATGTCTCAATTATGTTTCATTCATTGCTTCACAAAGGGAAGGACAAGCACTGGTTCATCTCTTTACACCTATACATTCCTAGCACAGAGTGAGTACTCACAAAAAACATACGGAATACATAGAGGACACTTTATCTGTTGACCCCATTTCCAAATTTTCAGTGTTGAGCCATCTTCTGATTTCTAAACTTCTTTAAATCCCTCTAATTTTAGGTTATACTACAGTAGAAATTTAATTGTAGCTGATAATTATTGAGCACTTACTATGTGGTTGGCACTGCATAAAATGCTTTAGAAAAATTCTTACATCAAATATGTGGAGTAGGTACTAATACTATCCTAACATTAAAGGGGGGGAAATAAAGTTTAGTGTAATTAATTAATTTATTCAAGGTCGCCAAATCATTCAGTGGTAGAAACATGAATCAAGACCAGGCAGTCTGACTGTAAATAAATTCTGAGCCACTCTCTTGCAGAGGACCTCCTGATATTCATCTCCTGAATGGTTGGCAACAGGCCTGTTCATAGTAGACACACAATAAACTTTGACTAAATGAACAAATGAGTGGTTGTGTTCAAATTTCTACTCACATC